CTTGGTGTTTTGTTAATCTTCCTCTATTAAATCCTTACAACTCTTCCTTGAGAGTAGGTATCACTATTCTTCCTATTCTTCAGATGAAGTTCAAAGATGCAGGAGACTTGACCAAAGGTTAGCTCGCAACTAGGGGTTGGGGAGAAGCACCTTTGAAACAATGCAGACCTGCCACTTCTCTCCTGGGCATGGTCTAACACAGACATGAGTTCAAATAGTTCAGAGGGCAGTGAACTGGGACAAACGCTTGGCTTAACTGCCAGCCTCTGCTGCCCGGGGGCTGCGTGACCTTCGGCATTCGGACTGCAGTGGCACCCTCTCTAAAGGGAAGGTCATCCCGCCACCAACCAGATGATCTGCAAGGGCCCTCCAGGCCCCACCATCCACGTGCAGCAGGGTCCACGTTCTGACCACCTGGCAAACCTGGTGCGATGGGGGAAAGCTAGCCAGGGCCCTCCTTCACTCACGGCATGGTCATTTAAGTAGCTGGGCGGCCTGATTCGATCCTTGTCTCCTCTTCAAGGTGCAAAATGTACCACCCTGGGCCCGCCCCTGTGGGCAGCTAGGTTTTGCAACCGCGCCCCCAGAGTCTACTGCGGGAAAACTAGGGAAGAAGCCCAGGCGTTCATGGCTCATTGCGTCCCGCTCTACCTCTGTGGTTCTTTGGGAGCGACCCCCGGGAAGCGTCCAAAGTGGAGTTCCCACACACGCTGCGAACCCACAGCCGGTTTTCTCTGAACTCGCGTCCCTGAGTCCGGGAGGTGGAGGCGGAGAAAAGGGTGCGGAGCGACCCCACGCAGGGCCGCCCCCCCTCCCACCAGCGCGTCCTGCCGCGCCGGCAGCCACAGGCTGGCATAGCGGCTGCCGACCCGCCCTCGTTCCTCCACCCCCTGAACGGGACTGCTGGGCCCGCCCCGCCCCGCCTGCAGGTGAAGCGGCCGCAGCCGCCGAGTAGGTGCGTGGGGATGATCTCACTCGCGCGCTCCGCGCCAGGAGGAGGAGGAGCGGGAGCGGATCCAACTTCCGGGTAGTGGAGCCGCAAGCCACCGGCATCTTGCTTTTTCTTCCCCCTCCTCCTGTGTGCCCCGCGCCGCTCCCTCTTTCCCTTTTATTCCCGGCCCCACCCGCCAAAATGAACAGCTCGGACGAAGAGAAGCAGCTGCAGCTCATTACCAGTCTGAAGGAGCAAGGTAGGCAGCACGCGGGCGCCAGGTGTGGGCAGTGTTGTAATGTTGCTTTCCTTTTTTCTTTTAGCAATAGGCGAATATGAAGACCTTAGAGCAGAGAACCAGAAAACAAAGGAGAAGGTTTGTACTTTACCTTTTTTTTCCCCTTTCTTAGTTTAACATTTGTTTACTTCTCTCATTTCAGTGTGACAAAATTAGGCAAGAACGAGATGAAGCCGTTAAAAAACTGGAAGAATTTCAGAAAAGTACGTAAGCATTTCAGTGGAATTATTATAACATGCTGAGATTTTTTTTCCCCCTCATTCCTAGTTTCTCACATGGTCATAGAGGAAGTTAATTTCATGCAGAACCATCTTGAAATAGAGAAGACTTGTCGAGAAAGTGCTGAAGCTTTGGCAACAAAGGTGAGACTTCAAATGAAGGAATTTTACCTGAGTTTAAAATAACTGTTTTTATATTTTGTCTTAGCTAAATAAAGAAAATAAAACGTTGAAAAGAATCAGCATGTTGTACATGGCCAAGCTGGGACCAGATGTAATAACTGAAGAGATAAACATTGATGATGAAGATTCGACTACAGACACAGACGGTGCCGCCGAGACTTGTGTCTCAGTACAGTGTCAGAAGCAAATTAAAGGTAGAACTCTTTGCTTAATTATTGAGCATATTTATTTATATATTTTTTTTCTTTAAAAATGCAGAACTTCGAGATCAAATTGTATCTGTTCAGGAGGAAAAGAAGATTTTAGCCATTGAGCTGGAAAATCTCAAGAGCAAACTCGTAGAAGTAATTGAAGAAGTATGTATCTCAGGCCTGAAAGGCAAGGGCTTTGTTTTCTCCCCTCAAAATTTCACATTTTTAGGTAAATAAAGTTAAACAAGAAAAGACTGTTTTAAATTCAGAAGTTCTTGAACAGAGAAAAGTCTTAGAAAAATGCAATAGAGGTAAGTCTGTCCAGTCTTTTTTTCTCAAATACTCTGGGTTTTTTTTTTCCTTTATCTTCTTAAGTGTCCATGTTAGCTGTAGAAGAGTATGAGGAGATGCAAGTAAACCTGGAGCTGGAGAAGGACCTTCGAAAGAAAGCAGAGTCATTTGCACAAGAGGTGGGTATCTTGTAAAAATCTTATTTTTTTTCGATATATACATTCTTGTAACAAACTTTTGCAGATGTTCATTGAGCAAAACAAGCTAAAGAGACAAAGCCACCTTCTGCTGCAGAGCTCCATCCCTGATCAGCAGCTTTTGAAAGCTTTAGACGAAAATGCAAAACTCACCCAGCAACTTGAAGAAGAGAGAATTCAGCATCAACAAAAGGTAACCCATTTTCTTCTGGAATCTTAGGTACAATAAAAGTCTTTTTTTTTTAAATAACTTATAGGTCAAAGAATTAGAAGAGCAACTAGAAAATGAAACACTCCACAAAGAAATACACAACCTCAAACAGCAACTGGAGCTTCTAGAGGAAGATAAAAAGGAATTGGAATTGAAATATCAGAATTCTGAAGAGAAAGCCAGAAATTTAAAGCACTCTGGTAAAAGCATTGAGTAGGCTACTATGTCTTACAGCTCTCTTCTGAATGTTTGCTCTCTGTGCAGTTGATGAACTCCAGAAACGAGTGAACCAGTCTGAGAATTCAGTACCTCCACCACCTCCTCCTCCACCACCACTTCCCCCTCCACCTCCCAATCCTATCCGGTAAGCACATCCAGGAAGACTGCTCTGCATCAATCTCCTGTTGATCTTTTTCTTTCTCCCAAAGATCCCTCATGTCCATGATCCGGAAACGATCCCACCCCAGTGGCAGTGGTGCTAAGAAAGAAAAGGCAACTCAACCAGAAACAAGTAAGCATCACTTCTATTGGTGTAAGTGGTTGTAAGAGGATTTATGTCTGTGTTCTTTGAACAGCTGAAGAAGTCACAGATCTAAAGAGGCAAGCAGTTGAAGAGATGATGGATAGAATTAAAAAGGGAGTTCATCTTAGACCCGTTAATCAGACAGCCAGACCGAAGACAAAGGTATGGAGTGACTGAATGCTTTTTTCCCTGTTTCAGTGATTTTTCTTTCTTATTAAAATTATAGCCAGAATCTTCGAAAGGCTGCGAAAGTGCAGTGGATGAACTAAAAGGAATACTGGTAAGAATAGATTTCAGTTTATTGTTTAGCTAACCTTTTTGTTTTTGTTTTGTTTTCACTTTAGGGGACACTTAACAAATCCACTAGTTCAAGAAGCTTAAAATCCCTTGACCCTGAAAACAGTGAAACTGAGTTAGAAAGGATTTTGCGTCGCAGAAAGGTGACAGCAGAAGCAGATAGCAGTAGTAAGCCGGTTTGAATTCTCCACAGTCCTTCTTATTAAACTTGAGGTATGTGTTTGGTTTTAAGGTCCAACTGGGATATTAGCCACCTCAGAGTCCAAATCCATGCCAGTGTTGGGTTCTGTATCCAGTGTAACAAAAACAGCCTTGAACAAGAAAACTCTGGAGGCAGAATTCAACAGCCCGTCCCCCCCAACACCTGAGCCAGGTGAAGGGCCCCGTAAATTGGAAGGATGCACAAGTTCCAAGGTTACGTTTCAGTAAGTAACGATGCTCTTTACTAAGTGGTGTATTACTTTTTTTGTCTAACTCTTCATCTCATAGGCCTCCCAGTAGCATTGGATGCAGGAAAAAATACATTGACGGTGAAAAACAAGCCGAACCAGTTGTAGTTTTAGATCCTGTTTCTACACATGAACCCCAAACCAAAGACCAGGTTGCTGAAAAAGATCCAACTCAACACAAGGAGGATGAAGGCGAAATTCAACCAGAAAACAAAGAAGACAGCATTGAAAACGTGAGAGAGACAGACAGCTCCAACTGCTGATCCATAAACCAGAAGCCTGACATGTTTGGAAGTCCTTTTCAATAAGCACATGATTAGTGTTGTTATATTGGCAAGGGCTGTAGACATTCTGCTCTGGTCACTGTATTCAGAATACAGGTTCTTTTCTGGTGTCACTTTTGTAAGTAGCAACTATAAACATAAGTAAGCTGTTTAGCAAAACACACATTCCTAGTAGGTTTTGGTTTTTTGATCTTTATAAAGATGAGGTTTTTTTCCTAGTTACTGTATTAAGTATGACTTCTTTTAGAAGGTTACAAAAAAATTCAGATGTTGATACCTTTTTAGGAAATGTGCATACCACTCATCAAATGGAATGCTGAAAGTTTGAGGTGCTTGTATATAATCGGATAAACAAAACTGATCAACCCAATGTGATTTTAAAAGCCCCCAAAGAAGCTTCTGTTTTGGGTCTGATCCTCTTGATGGAGAAACTGCAGCAGCATGGAAATTGTTGGGTACTGTGGCATACAAGTTATTTTCTACAGTAGACTGAGATAAACTGAAAACTCAGGAGCTGGCATCAAACTCGTAGTCCCATAGTCAGTGTTAATTACACACATTGTTAACTATTGGATGAAAAATACATGCTATTGATTGTGTCCAAAGCCTCCCGAGGACCTCCGTGGGGATGCTCTGGTAGCCTGAATACAGAACTGAGGTGAAAGTCCAAACCTTGAATTTTACAGTAGTAAGTTGGTAAACCATGTGCTCTGTGCTATGAGTTAATTATGTTTTCCCAAATACTAATGTGGCACAAGTACCATATTTTATCAGAGTTCTTATGTACAGTATGGTGAAGATAAGTGACAAGCACACATTTTTCTTGCTTCACTGCTGTTCTATATTACACAGGTTTGTTGTTGTTTTTTTTAAAAAAGAAATTAAGCAGTAGTTAGTCTCTAAAAATACAATGTTTCAGGCTACCACAGTGAATAAATAGAAATGTAATCAGGGATTAAAAAAAAAACTTATGCAGCTTTTCAAAGTTGATTGTTTCAAAATTGGTGTTTATTTAAAATAAGTGGTAATGTACTTGAATGCACTTTTTATGACAATGATTCAGTAATGGTAATTTTACTATTAAAGAAAGTGAAAGGTTTAGTTTTGTTAGCATGGCTCAGCATGTAGCTGTCAGGTGTTTTTCACCTAAGGGCAAAAGAAAATGATAGTAATAATTGCAGTAGTTGTATTGTATTGTATTTTTGCACGTGTGGTAAGCATAGGCTTGAAGAGGTGGGTAGGCAGGTACATGTACTTCCTAAATTTGGAGATAATTATCTTTCTGTAAGTTCGTTATGCTTGACTGTTTCCATGTTCTCCCAATAATGATTTTATAGTTACTTATCACTTTACTCATGGAGAATTAAAACGTAATGTTTTTCAACTGTATCTTTCTTTAACTGGATAATACTGCTATATGATATGCTTACTACAGACTGCATTAATTCACGAAACGAATTCTGTTATGCTGTAATTTGAACTCTCCTCACCACAACTTATTAAAAAGGCACCAATAGTTTCCCATTAAGGGTCAGTTGTGGTTATTATTAACGTTTCTGGTTTAGTTCCCCAAGCTTGACATTCTTTAATAGAAAATTGTATATGATTTGACAACTTTAGTAATTTTTAATAGTCCCTAAGATGGTTTATTGAGTTTTCTTTCATGTTTCTTTGTGCTGTCTTCCTTCTTGCATCTGTGATCTGTCTGCCAGCATGCAACTCACACACATTTAGGAATATAAAAATATGTACACTGTCTTTCCATATTTCATCACACCATCACAGAATAATATGGTTATCAAAATACCCTCCTTTCTAGAGTAAGAAGTTGCCCTTTGGGTGAAATGTGTTAGCTGGACTAGGGAACAATTAGTAACAGGTATTTTGAAAGTATTCCTGCCTTTTTTAAGCTGCTTACTTTCTCTCACTGTGATTACAAAGCATTTTAAATTAATTTGACATGAAGGTATTTGATGGAAGATATTCACTCACCTTTTTCTGCCTACAGTTTTTCCCTTTTCACTTTGGTTTTGAGGGGGTTTTGCCCCTGGCTGGGGTGACACTGTCAACCAAAGCAAGGGATCCCAAATAGGAAGACATAGGAGAACCGTGCTTATATCTGCAAGGTATGTTCATAGCTATTGCACACACAAAACTTACATACGTCCTGCTTACACAATTTTAAGTTGGAAAAGACTGCATCTTTATGTTTTTGATTTCTCTAAAAGGTTATTTATGCTTCCTTCTGTTTGGGAAAGATAAATTAAGTCTTGTGCGCTATAGAGGATTTTTTTTCTTTAAGAAAAACGAATGTTGATGCATTTTATAGCCCGAGTGAGGAACAGAGATAGAGGTACTTTGTGCCATTGCTATTAAAGAAAAAGAAAATGTCTCTTTTTTTTTCTGGAAGAATAAGATTTTAATTAAAGCACTTGCACCCTTTTGTATGTGAGCTGGTCTCAAACAAAGTCCTCACCCACAGCAGTTTCAGCAGCTGAACAGTCCCATGGAAGTTCTGACTGGCAGGCATCAACAGGGCTATTAGCACCCAGCATAGTTTGCCCTGAGTACGGAGGATGGATGCTTTGGCTCTAACTACTCACCAATAATTGCTCCTTCCTTACCTTCTTTGTTAATGGTAAACTGCTGGAAATGGAGTAGTACAGGTAACAATTATTTTTAATTGTCTTTCCAGACCAGTTTTTGGTTGTGTGTTCAGTAAATGATAGTCTGTATCACAGCCTTCAAGTCTGGATTATTTTTCTAAATGCATACTCTACCTGTTCAGTTACACTCGTTGTGGAACAACATTAGCTTATATACCAGTAAGTTGTCGAGAATGGATAACCATCTGTCATTATCACTGACCTTCAAAGACTCATCAAGCAGTCCCTGCATAAGGATTGGAGTGGTTTGAAGTTTCTCTTCCAAGCACTAACATGTCCCTATCCCACAGTCATTTTAATTTGGTATGTGACTGTTTCTTTCATTTCTTTCACAGATAATATTATATATACAGTTATATAAATATATTTCATATTAAATGTTATATAACACAAGAGAGAGAAAGTATAAGTAGAAAGAGTGCCTAGCACCCTAAGAAATTTAAATTAAAATGCTAATTATCCATTGGTGAGTGCAGTCTCGAGGATAGGTGAGTAAACTGCTCTGTGTTGAAGTCACACTGCTGACCTGGTTATTGTAATAAATCACCTCTTTGGTTAATTTAATTTAGTTATTTTGTTATTCATTGTACATTTTTGCTCTGGTTTTAGTAATTTAATTATAATTTATATCACTGTTCCAGGGCATAGTCTCATGATGTGTGTGTGTGTGTGTGTGTGTGTGTGTGTATTTTTCAAAGGGTATGTGAACACCCAGTCATGTTTGTTCTGCCTTTCAAATGAATTTTCCTTCCAGTTTCTCCTACCCGTTGCTTGTTGCTAAGCATCAGGAGAGGCAGTAGCAGCCACAAACTGTGACACAGTTCTTCCAACTTAGAGTGATACCAACCAAGTCTCCTGCATGCTCTGAGAGAGTCTGCGCCTGAGCCAGTTTCAAATCATAGCTTTGAGAATAAAGAGTTGGCTCTGTTATGAGGAAATTAAGGTCCCTTGTTAGTACTCTTTAAAAGGAGAGGTCCTCAGTGTGCTTAATAAAAATTATAGAATTTGTCAGAAGTCTAAACTTAGCCAACTCCCCTACAGGTCAGTACATAGCAATTTATATAATTTTTAGGAGAAGCAAATGGTAACCATTTTAACGAGACCCTAAATCATATAAAGTGGTTGGATATTATTATATCTATATGTTTGTGTCTGAATATATTTATTTCTGCTACTCCTCTGCTATAATCCCAACACTGGCTTACAAAAGAGCAATTCAGGCAATGGATATGTCACATCATTTTTTTTTTTTTTTTTTATCACTTGCGGATTGCTTTTTAAATGCTGTGGTATGAATAACTGGGCATTTAATAACCTTGAGAATATTAATTCATTTACTGATGTGCTTATTCATTTATACTCATTCTTACTCCAAAAAGGATCTAAGAAGACTCGCAAAGATAAAAATAATACAAGAAAAACTAAAATTTAAAAAGGAGAGGGAATTAGGAAAAAAGGAATCAAGGGTAGGAAAGTGAGATGAAATTGGCTCTTACAAAAAATGGTGATGCTCTCACACTTCTACGTGAGGTTGGTTACAAAAATGTGTCAGTGCTTTTCAGCACAGACATGTAGAATAAACACAGAAGATGGACATCTGTTCCCAGCACAGAGAGCTTCTAGGGTCATTAGGTTTTTGTTCTCAGAGATATTCTGATTGGTAAAGGATGGGGTGTTTGACTGAGTGTGGAGTTGGCAACAAAAATATTGGCCTCTTTTACTGGAGCGTGTCCCTGAAAAATGGACAGGAGAGCTAATAGACAAACAAAATCCACATGGAAGTGTGGTGGCTGCAAAACGAAGTTCACAGAATTTCAGGCAAAAACATCATATATGTAATTTACCAAACAGTGGAATTAGAAGAATAAAAACCACAAGAGTTGGTGAAGTTGAAGAGGAAACTCCATGTGGAGACACGGCGCCGTACTTCAGACCTCCCGGTCTACTAATACTGATGGTGTGGCTGGAACCTGGGGTGTGTACAGCCCTATCCAGAGGATGCTCCTGTTTCGGCTGATTCCTCTACACCTTGTGTGGGGAAGGTGGGCACCAGCGGCTCCCTAGCCGCAGCAGCCTCAAGTGCCTCCGCAGCCTTTTCAGCTTCCTCATTAAAGTAAAAAAAAGTGTGTTCTTCTTTGAAACCTATTTAAAGTAACAATAAAGTTTACTGTCTAATCCAATGGTGCCAGTTTTTATATACTACATAAGTTGA